CCCATGTGGTCTCTTCACTGTTCTCCATCACAACTTTGGCTTTCAGATGACTTTAGCTTCGCTATTCCTTTATTTTGTCCCGGCATGTATTGAAAGAGAAGTTAAAAAAAAAAAAAGACAGGGCACTGAAAGAGAGAGAGAGAGAGAAAGAATGGTAAGAAAAGACAGAAGGGATGGAAAAAGGAAGAAGGAAAGGGAGGGGGAAAGGAGAGGGAGGAAAGCAGGGAGGGAGGAATAAAGAAAAGGGAGGGAAGGAAGGAGAGAGGAAAGGAGGGAACAAAGGTGGGAAGGGTAAAGAGGGAAGAAGAGAGAAAGGGTCGTAGATCGCATTTCCTTGCTTACTCATAGACAGGACTCGTATTAGCCCATTTCACACCGCTATAAAGAACTGAGTAATTTATTAAAAAAAAAAAAAGATAGGTTTAATTGACTCACAGTTCCGCAGGGTTGGGGAGGCCTGAGGAAACTTACAATCATGGCAGAAGGCAAAGAGGAAGTAGGCACATCTTACATGGCAGCAGGAGAGAGAGAGAAGAGGGAAGCACCATTTTTAAACCATCAGATTTCATGAGAACTCACTCACTATTACAAGAACAGCATGGGAGAAACTGCCTCCTCGATCTAATCACCTCCCACCAGATCCCTCCCTTGACATGTGGGGATTACAATTAGAGATGAGATTTGGGTGGAGACACAGAGCCAAATCGCATCAGGACTCCAGCAATTCTTTCTCTCACCTAATCTATCTCTTATTCCCCTCTACTGCATCTATACCAACTAAAAGAAAAACACTTATTGGACACACAAGAGCTCTCATCTTTTGCATTTGCCCAGCTTTTCAGGGAAACCCTATGAAAGGGGTGCTACAGAGTCCCCACATCCTACCACCCTTCTTTCCCTCACTGCCACTCAAACCTGACTTCTGTCAATAGGGTCACAATGCCTTCTGCATGACCTCACTAAGCTCTGCCTCTGCCCATTGATATGACCCCTAATTATGTGGTCACTGGAGCTGCTTTCAGGTGTCCTTGTCCCAAGGGACATACAGCACACAGCCTGTGGAGGGTGGAGGAACCAACTGCAAGGTGGGTTTCCAGTAGGGCCAACTGGTTTTAAAGTGCAATATTTGGTTTTCTATTCCTGTGTTAGTTTCCCAGCTGAATTCAAACTCATTCCCAGATCACTTGTCCTCCTCAATTGATGTACACTGAAGAAAGAGCCACCTTCAGGCTGTAAGGTCATCGTATAATCCTGACCACTCATTTCCCATCATGACACTGCTGTTCCTTCTCTTTCTCCTTCTTGGATGTCTGATACAAACAGCCTCAGGTAAGCTACAAGTCCACCTGGAGGATGATGAATTCTGCTTCTCTATATTCATTTCCTTTCTCAGATTTTCTCAAGCAATGTTTAAATTTCATTCATTTACCTTATTGAGGTAAGTACTTAGATTATTTTTTAAAAATAACGTGGTGTCTCACATGTTCTTTCTCCAACCTCAGCTTTTCTTAGTGCCTAAAGTGTCTGCAAGTGGAAATCCAGAGGAAGACAGAGAGAAACTGAGTTCCTGACAATGCATTCACTAGTGAGTAGGGGATGCCTCTTTCTACTGAAATTCTGTCTAAACTAAAATGTCTGTGATGTTTTAGAAGAAAGTGACTTTTGAAGATGTAGCTATTGACTTCACCCAGGAAGAGTGGGCCATGATGGACACATCCAAGAGAAAGCTGTACAGAGATGTGATGCTGGAAAATATCAGTCACCTGGTGTCCCTCAGTGAGTCCCTCAACATTCATGTACATATGTAGACTCAAAACACATGTATTCTTTCCACTAACAGGGTACCAGATAAGCAAAGCCTATATAATTTTGCAGCTGGAGCAAGGAAAAGAGCTGTGGCGGGAAGGAAGAGTATTTCTTCAAGACCAGAATCCAAGTAAGCAACAGGGTCCTGTGCTCTAATAGGAGCAATGTAACAATTTATTTTTCAATTATTTCAGACAGGGAAAGTGCCCTTAAGAAAACACACATGATATCCATGCATCCTATCACCAGAAAAGACGCATCCACCAGTATGACAATGGTAAGTTTTATAGCTGTGTACACCAGTCATCTACCATTAAGAGCTTTTAATATTTGCCCCAAAGGAGAACTCTCTCATTCTGGAGGATCCTTTTGAATGTAATGATTCGGGAGAAGATTGCACTCGCAGTTCCACAATAACTCAGTGTTTGTTAACTCATAGTGGAAAGAAACCCTATGTCAGCAAACAGTGTGGAAAATCCCTTCGTAATCTTTTGTCCACTGAACCACATAAACAAATTCATACTAAAGGTAAATCATATCAGTGTAATCTATGTGAAAAGGCCTATACTAATTGCTTTCACCTTAGACGGCACAAGATGACTCACACTGGAGAGAGGCCATATGCATGTCATCTATGTAGAAAAGCCTTCACTCAGTGTTCTCACCTTAGAAGACACGAGAAAACTCACACGGGACAGAGACCATATAAGTGTCATCAATATGGGAAAGCCTTTATTCAATCCTTTAACCTTCAAAGACATGAGAGAACTCACCTTGGAAAAAAGTGTTATGAATGTGATAAAAGTGGGAAAGCCTTTAGTCAAAGCTCTGGCTTTAGAGGAAACAAAATAATTCACACTGGAGAGAAACCACATGCTTGTCTTCTATGTGGGAAGGCCTTCAGTCTGTCTTCCAACCTTAGATGACATGAGAGAACACGCACTGGAGAAAAGCCATATGAATGCCATTTATGTGGGAAA